GCCGTGCCTGGCGCGCTCTTCCCGCTTCGCTCCCGCGGGCCCTTGCGCCCGCCCTCCTTCGCTGGCGGCGGCATCCTCCCGCCCTGCGGAGGGAGGAGGGCGTCCCGTCGGTGCCGGGGCTGGCACCGGGCCCTGCCCGCCCCTCGGCAGGGCCCCAACGTGCGCCCCAGCTCCCGCCCGCTGGGCTCTCCGCAGTCGGTTTTGAGTTCCGCACCCCCAGCCTCTGAGCTTTGCCCAGGCGCTCTCCCTCTCCCAAGCGCACGTCCCCAGCAGCTCTGCCATCGGCTGATCCTGCTCAGTCCTGCAGTCAACTAGGACTTTCTGATCAACTCAGTTGTAGGAAATATCTTTCCTACCCGATGGACTGTTCTGTTTGAATTGAGAAAATGCTGAGACCCCACTGGGTTGATCTCAGGCCCTGCCACATGGAGAGCTCTAGGTGACGCCTGGGGGACCTTCGTTGTGCCCCTATGTCTGCGGTCCCCGACAGTCAGGGTCTCCCACCAGACAGCTCGCTCTTGCCCTTCGAGGCCTAGATGGTTGTGGGGAGCAGAGCCTAGAGGGCAGGTGACAGAGGAGGGAGGGTCCAAAAGCCCAGCTGGCTCCTCCCTTCCCGGCCCCAGCCTACAGCTGCCACCTTGTCCAGCCAGGGCTGGGCTCGCTGTGCCAGAGGCAGAGCCACGGCCAGCCCCAGCGGCGGCTAACGCCCCCGCCCCTCCTTAGCTCCTGCAGCCGAGGCCCAGCCCCCACCTCTTGGTCCCTACACCCCCTGCTTGCTGCCTTCTCTGGTCGGAAGAACCTCCGCCGTAGCCCAGACTCTTTGGGCTTGTTGACGCGGTTGCCCAGCAACCGGGAGTCCTGCCCCTCCCTCGACCAGGTGGGGCGGGTCGTGGCGGGGGGCAGGGTCCCCTCCGGAGGGCCCTGGGTTAGAGTCTGGGCGTGGACGCGCCCCTCATAGGGGTCATTGGGGCATAGAGGCATAGAGCCGGCTTCTCCAGCTTGGGTGAGCGTCCTTTCCAGGCGGCCGCAGACGCGCCATCCTAGGGGTTGTGGGCCCAGGTTCCTGGCTTGAGGGGTCTTTGGGGTTAGTTTTGTGGGTGGGGCCCTCGGCTATGAGGAGACCTTTGTGGTTAAGGCCCATTCCCTTCTGATGGCCAGGGGGCTCTGGCCCCAGCCACTGGTGTTCACAGAAAGGGATAATGGGGCAGAACTCAGGACCCCTCACCTCTTCTAGGGCAAGTTTGGGGTCTCAGGGGTCCTGGTGTCCCCAGGACTAGAGCTGGGTTTTGCTGAACACTGTGTCTTGGGATCTTGGGTCCTAGATACTAGATTTTGGAAATCTATTTGTGCATTCCTTTGTTTTGTAACTAATTCTCAATTAACTACTTAATCATTTTATAATTTCTTCAGGCACTCATAAGTGTGTTCTAGAATTTCCTAATTCACGTGCTTATTCCACAGTTTAAATTAGGCAAAAATTAGTGCAAAAAGTCCAATCTGTTACGTATCTATTACTTCCACGAGATGTCTGTACTCTCTCTATATTCACAGACCTGCCGCTGGGACACCTTGCTGGGAGTTTGGAACCTGTGAGTTTGGGAGTAGGGCTGTCCCAGCTGAGGAGCAGGGTCTTAGCTGAGCTTCTGGCCTTTTGGCAGGAGGCTGTTGGGTGTTCCCATTGTTTTTGGGAGACTGCCCTGGCCTCTCAGTAAGAGGGTAAATTTTGACATTCAGCCCTATGTCCCAGAGCCGGCACCCCATCCCACAGCTAGGCCCATCCTTCCAGCCCTCAAGCTTTTGCTGCTCCCCAGGAAGGCCCTTCCTGGTGCTGTTCCCTCCCCTCCTGCAGGTGCCTTTGGGGTCCTGCCTGGGCTGCAGCACCAGCTTGGCTTGAGGAAGGTCCCTGGTCTCCAGAAGCAGCAGTGACTGCTTAGGGATGCTCACCCAGCAGCCGCTTTCTCTGGGCAGCCTTTGTGCTCCCATAGGGGTGAGTCCTTTGAGACAGGGACCTGGGCCATCCTCTCAGCTTCCCTGGGTCCAGGCCAGGGGGACACATGGGTGGGGCACTTTCTGGCTCTTGGCGTTTGTGGGGGAGTCACGCAGGGAGTAGGGGAATATTCTTCTGTTCTGCAAGAAGGGGCTTGTAACCTCTTTTTATAGGACTGGAAAACCTTGACACCCCCTAGTCCATAATTTGCAGCAGGTACTCCCAGGGCCTACCTGGCTCACATTCCTCACCCCTACTGTTTCTCCACACGTTTGCAGTTCTGCAAGAAGGGAGGTGTTCTCTGTGTGTTTGGGGTCCAGCAACTGTGAGGGACCCAGCAGGCCGACACCTCCCATCTGTTTCTGTCCCCAGGATTCACGTGTTTTTCAAGGGCTAACGGAAATGCTGAGATCTAAAAGCATGTTTATTGCTGCCAAGGCCTGACGATGAAACTTCAAGTCAAATTAGTAAGCTTTATTAATGACTACAAAATTTAACACTGCAGCCACTTGTCTCTGCGCTCTGTCCCAGGTACCGTACAGAGTGGATTTGCAGGGCAGTGGCATGGAGCCCCTCTTCCCCGCGCCGTTCTGGGAGGTTATCTACGGCAGCCACCTTCAGGGCAACCTGTCCCTCCTGAGCCCCAACCACAGTCTGCTGCCCCCGCATCTGCTGCTCAATGCCAGCCACGGCGCCTTCCTGCCCCTCGGGCTCAAGGTCACCATCGTGGGGCTCTACCTGGCCGTGTGTGTCGGAGGGCTCCTGGGGAACTGCCTTGTCATGTACGTCATCCTCAGGTAGGCTGGGCCCCAAGGTTCCTGTCTGGTGAAGTGAAGCCTTTCTTCTCCCTCTACTCCGCAGGCACACCAAAATGAAGACAGCCACCAATATTTACATCTTTAACCTGGCCCTGGCCGACACTCTGGTCCTGCTGACGCTGCCCTTCCAGGGCACGGACATCCTCCTGGGCTTCTGGCCGTTTGGGAATGCGCTGTGCAAGACAGTCATTGCCATTGACTACTACAACATGTTCACCAGCACCTTCACCCTAACTGCCATGAGTGTGGATCGCTATGTAGCCATCTGCCACCCCATCCGTGCCCTCGACGTCCGCACGTCCAGCAAAGCCCAGGCTGTCAATGTGGCCATCTGGGCCCTGGCCTCTGTTGTCGGTGTTCCCGTTGCCATCATGGGCTCGGCACAGGTCGAGGATGAAGGTCAGTGGGGTGTCCCCTCCTCCCCTCACCAGGGCCCACTCTGACCCCGTTTCTCTCCCTGCAGAGATCGAGTGCCTGGTGGAGATCCCTACCCCTCAGGATTACTGGGGCCCGGTGTTTGCCATCTGCATCTTCCTCTTCTCCTTCATCGTCCCCGTGCTCGTCATCTCTGTCTGCTACAGCCTCATGATCCGGCGGCTCCGTGGAGTCCGCCTGCTCTCGGGCTCCCGAGAGAAGGACCGGAACCTGCGGCGCATCACTCGGCTGGTGCTGGTGGTAGTGGCTGTGTTCGTGGGCTGCTGGACGCCTGTCCAGGTCTTCGTGCTGGCCCAAGGGCTGGGGGTTCAGCCGAGCAGCGAGACTGCCGTGGCCATTCTGCGCTTCTGCACGGCCCTGGGCTACGTCAACAGCTGCCTCAACCCCATCCTCTACGCCTTCCTGGATGAGAACTTCAAGGCCTGCTTCCGCAAGTTCTGCTGTGCATCTGCCCTGCGCCGGGACGTGCAGGTGTCTGACCGCGTGCGCAGCATTGCCAAGGACGTGGCCCTGGCCTGCAAGACCTCTGAGACGGTACCGCGGCCCGCATGACTAGGCGTGGACCTGCCCATGGTGCCTGTCAGCCCGCAGAGCCCATCTACGCCCAACACAGAGCTCACACAGGTCACTGCTCTCTAGGCGGACACACCCTGGGCCCTGAGCATCCAGAGCCTGGGATGGGCTTTTCCCTGTGGGCCAGGGATGCTCGGTCCCAGAGGAGGACCTAGTGACATCATGGGACAGGTCAAAGCATTAGGGCCACCTCCATGGCCCCAGACAGACTAAAGCTGCCCTCCTGGTGCAGGGCCGAGGGGACACAAGGACCTACCTGGAAGCAGCTGACATGCTGGTGGACGGCCGTGACTGGAGCCCGTGCCCCTCCCTCCCCGTGCTTCATGTGACTCTTGGCCTCTCTGCTGCTGCGTTGGCAGAACCCTGGGTGGGCAGGCACCCGGAGGAGGAGCAGCAGCTGTGTCATCCTGTGCCCCCCATGTGCTGTGTGCTGTTTGCATGGCAGGGCTCCAGCTGCCTTCAGCCCTGTGACGTCTCCTCAGGGCAGCTGGACAGGCTTGGCACTGCCCGGGAAGTGCAGCAGGCAGCTTTTCTTTGGGGTGGGACTTGCCCTGAGCTTGGAGCTGCCACCTGGAGGACTTGCCTGTTCCGACTCCACCTGTGCAGCCGGGGCCACCCCAGGAGAAAGTGTCCAGGTGGGGGCTGGCAGTCCCTGGCTGCAGACCCCGAGCTGGCCCTGGGCCAGCCGCACCTCTGAAGGTTTTCTGTGTGCTGCACGGTGCAGGCCTCATCCCTGACTGCAGCTTGACTCTGGGCCCAACCCCCATTTCCCTTCAGGAGACCAGCGAGAGGCCCTGGCCCATTCCCTCCAGCGGTGCAATGAACTATCATGCTGTGGACCGTCAACCCAGCCCTGCTTCTCAGTGTGGGGCAGGTGTCTCAGGACGAAGGCGCCGCGTGACCACATGGGCAGCTCTGTTCACAAAGTGGAGGCCTCGTTTTCCTGGTCTTGACTGCTCTGTTTGGGTGGGAGAAGATTCTCTGGGGGTCCCCACATCCTCCCAAGGCTCCCCTCACAGCCTCTCCTTTGCTTGAAGCCAGAGGTCAGTGGCCGTGCTGTGTTGCGGGGGAAGCTGTGTGGAAGGAGAAGCTGGTGGCCACAGCAGAGTCCTGCTCTGGGGACGCCTGCTTCATTTACAAGCCTCAAGATGGCTCTGTGTAGGGCCTGAGCTTGCTGCCCAACGGGAGGATGGCTTCACAGCAGAGCCAGCATGAGGGGTGGGGCCTGGCAGGGCTTGCTTGAGCCAAACTGCAAAGGCTGTGGTGGCTGTGAGGACACTGCGGGGGTTGGGGGGGGGGCGTCTGTACCTCAGGGGATGCCCCGCTGTGGTCACCCAGAGAATCACCCTTCCTGGTCTACAGATGGAAGCTGCAGGTTGGTGACTTTGCAAATGCACTTCCTACAGATGAACTATTAAAAGACCTGCAACATTGAAAAAACTCATTTTTTCCACCAAAACCTTGGCCAGGTAACCTACCTTAGGCACCTGCAAAGAACAGGAAGTGATGGCTGTCTCGCAACAGAGCCTGGGCTGCTCCTCCTGCTCTGGGGAGTCTAGGCCGTGGGGACTGTTCTGGGGAGGCTCATGCTGTCTCCATGACGTCTGTGGCAGGAGTCCCTGAGGACGGGAGCTGCCTAGCTACAGTTTTCTTGCCAAGGCGAGGTGTTTTGTGAATCTGTGCTGATGTAATGTGCACCTTCACGTATTTATGCATGTGGCAAGCGTTACTTCCTGTGCACGTAGCCAGCCCTGGGTCTGTCTCTGGGGTAATGAAAAAGGACCCTAATAAACACCTGCTCACTGGCTGGGTATTCTTTGTAACCAGTGTTTCTGGCTCCTGCCACCTGGGGATT